TTCCTCCACGTTCTGACCGCGGTGCGGGGGAAAGGGAAAGTGAGTAGGGAGGGGCGGAGACGCCGGGCAGTGTTCCCGAAACCCCTGGCCCTCGCTGGCCCCGCTGCGGGGCTGGTTCCCTGAAAGCCGACGGGATGTGAAGCCCTCGACTCGGACAGAAGCCTCTGGAAGAGCGAGTGGCGGTTCGCAGGGAGGAGGGCGGCTGAGGGGCAGAGGGCGGCTCCGCCTTGCCCGGCGGTTCTGAGTGCAGCTGAACTGAACTTTCGGTGTCAGCGGGTGGAGCTGCGGCCCGCGGAGGAGCGGGGTCCGAAGCGAGGAGAGGTGGAGCTGCCGCTGACAAGGGGCGCGGCGACTTCTGTCAGGGCGCTGGGCTCCCGGCCGGACTCGCAGCAGCCCCCCGAGGGGCGGGGCCTGGGTCGTGTCGCCCCAGGGGATGGGCGTGTGATGACAAGGGGCGTTTCAGTAGAAGCCAGCATGCTTACCTCTCACGATCCAGCAGTGACATTAGGAAGGCGGAGCGCAAGGAAGGCGGGGCTGCCTTCTGTGCTGACCCGAGAGAAGACCAGGCTTCAGTCCACAGCGGGCGGAGCGGTCGCAGGCAAAGGGCGGGGCCATTTCGAGCCCTGGGAAGGCGGGGCGTCTCCTGACAGGGGGCGGAGCTTCCGCAGTCTGGGGCGGGGCTTCTGTTGACAGGGGGGCGGGGCGCCTCCCTACCTCCCGCGGTGCGCCAATCCCCGGACTAGGGGCCGGGGTCGGACCCCAGTGGAGTAGCAGGGTCTGGGCGTGGAGAGCTCGGCGCCGCACGGGGTGGGGGCGCGCGGAGGACGCGCGCGCGGGAGGGCCCCGCCTTGGCCGGCTCTCTCCCTTCCCCCTCCGCCCCCGGACGGCCGCTGGGGCGCGCGCCTCTCCTCGCACCCCCACCCTGAGTCCCCACACTCCGCGGGGCCACCGAGCTGCTGAGGCCCCTTTGCGGGCCCGCCGAGCGGTTCCGGGTTTAGGGTTCACAGGTCAGAGTTGACTCCCTGAAAAGTGCAGCCGGTTTGAAATGCAAGATGGCGGCGGCGTGGCGCTGAGAGGCGCGGCGGCCCCTGCAGGTAGTGGCGCGAGCCGGCTCCGCGACCAGCGGATCTAGAATAATAAAATATGACTTTTTTGTAGGAGAAGACAGACTGCTGCTTTGGACCTGTTGGTAATGATGGCCTGAGCTAAACATCTAACTAGAAGGGATACCCTTCCATTTCAAAGAACAGAATGCTAAGGAAGCTGTGGCAAGTATGTGTTTCATTGTTTTGGTATGGTAAAACACTCTGTAATAGGCTATTTTCATGATTTCAAGTGGTTTTATGAAGAAACAGAAAGCAGTGATGATGTTGAAGTGCTGACTCTCAAGAAATTCAAAGGAGACCTGGCCTACAGACGACAAGAGTATCAGGTAGAATTCAACATATGGTGCTTGAAGTGGGCTTTCATTTCTTTATTTAACAAATAATTTCCAGAAAGCACTGCAGGAGTATTCCAGTATCTCTGAAAAATTGTCATCAACCAATTTTGCCATGAAAAGGGATGTCCAGGAAGGTCAGGCTCGGTGTCTGGCTCACCTGGGTAGGCATATGGAGGCGCTGGAGATTGCTGCAAACTTGGTGAGTGATTTTATTGCTTATTTTCACACACATAAACTTCTTAACCTTTTTTTTTTCTCCTTAGGAAAATAAAGCAACCAACACAGACCATTTAACCACGGTACTCTACCTCCAGCTTGCTATTTGTTCAAGTTTGCAGAACTTGGAGAAAACAATTTTCTGCCTGCAGAAACTGATTTCTTTGCATCCTTTTAATCCTTGGAACTGGGGCAAATTGGCAGAGGCTTACCTGAATCTGGGGCCAGCTCTTTCAGCAGCACTTGCGTCATCTCAGAAACAGCACAGTTTCACCTCAAGTGACAAAACTATCAAATCCTTCTTTCCACACTCAGGAAAAGACTGTCTTTTGTGTTTTCCTGAAACCTTGCCTGAGAGCTCTTTATTTTCTGTGGAAGCGAATAGCAGTAATAGCCAGAAAAATGAGAAAGCTCTGACAAATATCCAAAACTGTATGGCAGAAAAGAGAGAAACAGTGTTGATAGAGACTCAGCTGAAAGCATGTGCCTCTTTTATACGAACCAGGTAAGCTGAGAGTCACTTAAGCAACGCTTGGTTCGCCACGCATTGAGACTTTTCGGTTTTTCAGGCTTCTGCTTCAGTTTACCCAACCTCAGCAAACATCGTTTGCTTTGGAGAGGAACTTAAGGACTCAGCAGGAAATTGAAGATAAAATGAAAGGGTTCAGCTTCAAAGAAGACACTTTGCTGTTGATAGCTGAGGTGAGTGTATCCCTCGGGTTTATGTGAAACGAAGCATCATAGATATTTTCCCTGGCTCTGATAGCATTTTTTATAAAGCAGGGCCAAATTTAATCTACTGAAGGACTTGTCTCCCTCCTCTGTGTGCCTTTTGATCACTCAGCAATCACCAAGGCGGCCTCTTGATCGGCATTCCCCTGCAGCGTGCGGGACCGCAGGGGCTGTGTTTCATGTACTTGTCAGTGCTTGTTAGCACCTGCCTGCCTGAACATCATCAATGCCCAATAATTGTTTGTTTCAGTGCTGAATAAATGAATGAATGAATGCTTACATTTGTGTAGCAGTTCTATTTTTTTTCCTCC